AGGAAAGAGTCTGGCTATCCCTTAGCAGAGATGGTGCACTGGGCTGGGGGAATCCCCCTTGTCTGGATCGCTGATACTCTTCAGAGCCAGCAGGCAGGAAAGATTAAGTTGGCTGAACCTGAGACCGCAGCTGCCCCTCTCCGCAGGTGCTCTGTACCAGGGAAATGAGAGCTCTGTCTGTAAACTCTAGGTGGAGTTGCTGAAATTCCTGCAAGCATTTCTTGCCGGGAGAGGAGGGATGGATCCCGGTCCCACCTAAAGAAGCAGTCTGGCCATGATCTGCCACAGCGGCTGTGCTGCACTGTGAAGACTGCTGCCCAGTCCAATCTGCCCAGCCTCCCTAGCACTGGTAGGGAAAAACCGCTGACTAGAGCTGCAGTAATGGCAGTCGCCCCTCCCCTGGGGAACTCGGTCATCTCTGGCGTACTCCAGGCTGCTATGCTGGCTAGTGGGGATTCTAATCCAGCGGATCTAAGCTTGCAGGCTTCTGTGAGAATGGACCTGCTGCAAGGCCATTTTGCTCCCTGGCTTCAGCCCCCTTTCCATGGGAGTGGACGGGACTCCTGCCTCACTAGAGTTCCGGGAGCTGCTGGACTATGTAAAAACTCCTGCAGCTCAGTGCCTGCCCAAAAAGCTGGAAATATGAACTATTGGGTTAATTCTTATCAGGAAATGAAAAAGAGTTGTTAGATTAAACTTCTTCAGTCATTGTCGTTCTTTGTAATCAGAGAAAGAAAAACTGAGAGATCAGGAAGAGAAGAGACAGATGGATAGAAGAAGTTTGGGTGGCCACAGGAAACAAGAAAAGAAACAAGCTGAGGTGTCAACCCACAGGATAATATTTTGTCATTTTCATTTTTTTCCCCCAAGTCAGAAACTAAATTCCAGTAATTGGATGCCAATTTGCTGATGACAAGGCACTTCCTGATAATGAGTCTGGAATTCTGAGCAGCAGTTTCACAATCTGTAATTACACGTTTCCGCCCTTTGCAATAAGGAAATACATAGTTTACTTTCATTTTTGACTCTGAGGCTCTTTCCAACGCTGTAAAAAAGGACAGAGGCTGTTCCCTATGGCAGGTGAGTCCTTTTCTGACTAGGAGTTTGGGAGTGCAAGACTAACATTTTTGCTACCTCTTCTCAGAAGCCTTTGTGATCTCACCTGTTGGAATGCACTAATGTTTTCTGAGCCCCTTAAATATCTTGTCTACATTCTTTTAAGAAGCTCTTCACCAACTGTCAGGTAATGTAGTTTGATGAATTAAGAATGGGGGCCATAGTTAAAGGAATCTTTCTATTTCTAACAGAAGGCAACCACAGAAAAAAGCCACTTAAGGTGTTGGAATCCCTGGGCAAAGATTTCCTCACTGGTGTTTTGGATAACTTGGTGGAACAAAATGTACTGAACTGGAAGGAAGAGGAAAAAAAGAAATATTACGATGCTAAAACTGAAGACAAAGTTCGGGTCATGGCAGACTCTATGCAAGAGAAGCAACGTATGGCAGGACAAATGCTTCTTCAAACCTTTTTTAACATAGACCAAATATCCCCCAATAAAAAAGGTAAGACTGGATTTTTTACAATGAATGTCTCAAATCACAATTTATGTTCTGCAATATCCTGCAGCTCATCCGAATATGGAGGCTGGACCACCTGAGTCAGGAGAATCTACAGATGCCCTCAAGCTTTGTCCTCATGAAGAATTCCTGAGACTATGTAAAGAAAGAGCTGAAGAGGTGCTATGCTATCTATATGAAATAGAAAAAAAAATTAAATTTATTGCATCTCCATATCCTGCAGATCTATCCAATAAAGGAGAGAAACAACCGCACACGCCTGGCTCTCATCATATGCAATACAGAGTTTGACCATCTGCCTCCGAGGAATGGAGCTGACTTTGACATCACAGGGATGAAGGAGCTACTTGAGGGTCTGGACTATAGTGTAGATGTAGAAGAGAATCTGACAGCCAGGGTAAGAATCCCTCAGCCGCCACAAACACATACTCTGACTGAAGTTAGACATTGCTCTTTTACAGGATATGGAGTCAGCGCTGAGGGCATTTGCTACCAGACCAGAGCACAAGTCCTCTGACAGCACATTCTTGGTACTCATGTCTCATGGCATCCTGGAGGGAATCTGCGGAACTGTGCATGATGAGAAAAAACCAGATGTGCTGCTTTATGACACCATCTTCCAGATATTCAACAACCGCAACTGCCTCAGTCTGAAGGACAAACCCAAGGTCATCATTGTCCAGGCCTGCAGAGGTGGTGAGTGCTGAGACTGAACATCTAACAGTTATCAGCAGTGTGCAGAAAGTTAATGTCTCCATAGCAAACCGTGGGGAACTGTGGGTCAGAGACTCTCCAGCATCCTTGGAAGTGGCCTCTTCACAGTCATCTGAGAACCTAGAGGAAGATGCTGTTTACAAGACCCACGTGGAGAAGGACTTCATTGCTTTCTGCTCTTCAACGCCACGTATGTATCTTTCAGTGGCAGTAAGGGATTTGAGCCCAAGGCATACCCATCTGTATCATTATAGACAACGTGTCCTGGAGAGACAGCACAATGGGCTCTATCTTCATCACACAACTCATCACATGCTTCCAGAAATATTCTTGGTGCTGCCACCTAGAGGAAGTATTTCGGAAGGTAAGTGTCTCTTTTCTAGTTACTCATTTATTGTATCTCATCTACAGCCTATTTTCTTTTTCAGGTACAGCAATCATTTGAAACTCCAAGGGCCAAAGCTCAAATGCCCACCATAGAACGACTGTCCATGACAAGATATTTCTACCTCTTTCCTGGCAATTGAAAATGGTTAAGTATTGAGAGTTGTTGGTGGTATGTGATCTTGACCTTCTGTTTTTTCTCTCCCCTGCAGGAAGCCACAAGCAGCCCAGCCCTCCTTAATCAACTTCAAGGAGCACCTTCATTAGTACAGCTTGCATATTTAACATTTTGTATTTCAATAAAAGTGAAGACAAACGAACTGTGTCTTTTTCTAATAGAGAATATAATCTC